GTGACCTTCATTCGGTCACCGCAGTGACCTTGAGCTTTCTCCGTCCGGGCCCTATCGGCCCTACCTTCCGGGACTCGCAATCCAGGACTTATTGCATGTTTTAAGTCGGCTTCACCCACCCCGAGTTCCGCAGCTCTGTGGGGCTACTGGGTCTACGGTTCGAGTGCTCAGTTGGTGTCGCTTTGGGGGAAGGGGGTAGGGGGAACGGGGCAGCACCTCCCTCCTCGCGACGGCGCGCTAGGCTCCGCCCCTCAAGCATAGGTAGCAGGTCCAGCCTCTCCGCTCGTCCCGCCCTTGCGTTTTCATCTGTAAGTGGTCTCTTGGCTCCGCGACTGCAGCCTGCACCGCCTCGCCCACTCCTCTCGCGCGCAGCAAGCCCCGCCTCCTCCGTTACGAAAGAGCGCTTCTGGCCCCACTTGCTCTCGGCTCTATTGTCCCCGCCCTCCGCGTCTCCGGCCCCGCCCCTCCCAGGGGCCGCGTACGCATGTGCGCCGCAGTGGCTCGGCGGGCTGCGGGGCGGGACCTGCACGAAGGCCCGCCCACTGGCGCTGCCGGCTCCGCCCCGACTCGTCCGGGCGCGCAGGCGCCGCCCGCCCCGCTGGTCTGATTAGCATAGGACCCCGGGCCCCGCCCCCTGCTTTGCATGCGCACGGCCGGCCCCACCCCCGCTGTCAGCTGGAGGAAGCGGAGTAGGAAGCGGCCGCGATGTCCTTTTGTGTCCTACAAGCAGCCGGCGGCGCCGCCGAGTGAGGGGACGCGGCGCGGTGGGGCGGCGCGGCCCGAGGAGGCGGCGGAGGAGGGGCCGCCCGCGGCCCCCGGCTCACTCCGGCACTCCGGGCCGCTCGGCCCCCATGCCTGCCCGACCGCGCTGCCGGAGCCCCAGGTCCGGGGGCGGAGGGGAGCGCTGCCGCGGGGGTGGGCGGGCGGGGCGCGGGGGCCATGTGCGAGCGCGGCAGGGAGGCGGGCGGGGCGGGCTGCAGGCGGGGTCCGACTCTGGGGCCAGTCCGGGCCACGGTTGGGACCCAGTCGAGGGTCGGACTGGTCAGGGTTCAGGCGGGATCCGGCGTCCGAGTCCTGGTGGGCCGGCCTGGGGCAGGATCTGGCTCTGGCTGCGGGTCCTGACTCGGGTCAGGGTTGGGCCTCCGATCCAGCCCGCTCCGGGGCAGGGTTCAATCCCGCATTTGCCGAAGTCCCTGGGGCTGGCCGGGGTGGAAGACGGGGAGGGCTCTATGTCTGGGAAGGGGCTCTGAAGACCACGTGGGGGCGCTCGAAGGGGCCTGGGGCCACCCTCCTCTCTGGGTCAAAGGTCATCGCACCGGCAGGGGAGAACTTCCTCCTCCTTGGCTCTCCCCACTTACTTCCTGATAACCTGGTAGAGGTCTCCCGCGGGCGGGGAGGGGGAGGCGTAGCAACTTTAGGCAACTTCCCAAAGGTGTGCGCAGGTTGGGGGCGGGACGCGGCGCCCCGGGAGGTGGCGGCCTCTGCGACAGCGGGAGTATAAGAGTGGACCTGCAGGCTGGTCGCGAGGAGGTGGAGCGGCGCCCGCCGTGTGCCTGGGACCGGCATGCTGGGGCAGGAGGGCAGCCGCGTGTCAGGTGTGAAAAGCTCTGGAGGTGTTTTCATGAGTCCGTGCCTGTGCGTGTGGATGTGGGGAGACCTAGTGAGAGTGTGTGTGATCATGAGCCTTGACTGAGTTCGTGGATGGGGTGTGCGCTCCAGGAGAAGTGTGTGAGCACAAGTGTGAGCAGGAGTGAGCACGGGTTTGGGAAGGCCGGTGCAAGTGTGAAAGCCCTCAGCAGAGAGCGAGCCTGCGTGGGCTTGTGGGGCTCCTGAGCACCCCGGTGAGTGGAGTGTGTGAACTCGGTGTGAGCACGTCCACTGGCCTTGGGTCTGCTCTCCAATGCAGAATACCCAGATGAGGGCAGGGTCTCAGAGGTCCCCCCAACATCTGGAGAAAACTGGGAAGTATCCTGCTCCTGGCTAGGGATTCCAGGTGGGGTTGAAGGTTGCCTGGGGGCTACGGTTACCCTGCTCCCTGGCCTGGGTGGGAGTAGGGGCTTTCTAAGCCTCCCCCAGGTTCCCAAGGGGGAGACCTGCTGTCAGTTACTGGCCCTGAAGACTCTGTTTCCATGGCAACAGCTAGGAGGGGGCAGTGTTCCTGGGCAGTCCTTCCTTGGACTCTGCCCCCCTTCTTCCCCACTTGCTGGGCTTGGAAGCCTGGCCCTAGGCCCGAGGTTGGGCAACCCGTGTGGCAGGGTGTCTCCCATCCCCCATACCAGTGCTTTCCTGCGAACCTATGGGTCTCTCCGTGCAGGTGACCAGCGCCATGTCCAGCCAGGTGGTGGGCATTGAGCCTCTCTACATCAAGGCAGAGCCGGCCAGCCCTGACAGTCCAAAGGGTTCCTCGGAGACAGAGACCGAGCCTCCTGTGGCCCTGGCCCCTGGTCCAGCTCCCACTCGCTGCCTCCCAGGCCACAAGGAAGAGGAGGATGGGGAGGGGGCTGGGCCTGGCGAGCAGGGCGGTGGGAAGCTGGTGCTCAGCTCCCTGCCCAAGCGCCTCTGCCTGGTCTGTGGGGACGTGGCCTCCGGCTACCACTATGGTGTGGCATCCTGTGAGGCCTGCAAAGCCTTCTTCAAGAGGACCATCCAGGGTGAGCCCCCAGCCCACTCCCCTGTCCTTTGCCCCTGCTCTCCCTTTCCTCCCCATACCCCCAGACCTGTGCTTGCCCGGGGAGAGTCAGGGCTCTCCTGTCAGCTGGGTCCCCTCCCAGCCCCGGGAGGCCGCCACTGGAGCCCTGCCTCTTCCTGGCAGGGAGCATCGAGTACAGCTGTCCGGCCTCCAACGAGTGTGAGATCACCAAGCGGAGACGCAAGGCCTGCCAGGCCTGCCGCTTCACCAAGTGCCTGCGGGTGGGCATGCTCAAGGAGGGTGAGCGCTGGGCAGGGGCTGGGCGAGGGCTGCAGTCACAGTCCTATCTGTCCCACAATTCAAGGAGTGCGCCTGGACCGCGTCCGGGGTGGGCGGCAGAAGTACAAGCGGCGGCCGGAGGTGGACCCACTGCCCTTCCCGGGCCCCTTCCCTGCTGGGCCCCTGGCAGTCGCTGGAGGCCCCCGGAAGACAGGTGAGAGCACTGTGGGTACCTGGGGCTACGAATGCTCCTGACTCTTGTCCTCTAATTGTCACAGCAGCCCCAGTGAATGCACTGGTGTCTCATCTGCTGGTGGTTGAGCCTGAGAAGCTCTATGCCATGCCTGACCCCGCAGGCCCTGATGGGCACCTCCCAGCCGTGGCTACCCTCTGTGACCTCTTTGACCGAGAGATTGTGGTCACCATCAGCTGGGCCAAGAGCATCCCAGGTAAAGGGCCCAGGTGACCCGGGGCTGCCCTGCTCAGCCAGGCCCGCTCCCCGCTGCCCCCTAGGCTTCTCATCGCTGTCGCTGTCTGACCAGATGTCAGTACTGCAGAGCGTGTGGATGGAGGTGCTGGTGCTGGGTGTGGCCCAGCGCTCACTGCCACTGCAGGATGAGCTGGCCTTCGCTGAGGACTTAGTCCTGGATGAAGAGGGGGCACGGGCAGCTGGCCTGGGGGAACTGGGGGCTGCCCTGCTGCAACTAGTGCGGCGGCTGCAGGCCCTGCGGCTGGAGCGAGAGGAGTATGTTCTACTAAAGGCCTTGGCCCTTGCCAATTCAGGTGAGTCTGGGGCAGGCACTGACAGGTGAGGTCAGGCCAACACCACATTCCTCTCTTCTTGCAGACTCTGTGCACATCGAAGATGCCGAGGCTGTGGAGCAGCTGCGAGAAGCTCTGCACGAGGCCCTGCTGGAGTATGAAGCCGGCCGGGCTGGCCCCGGAGGGGGTGCTGAGCGGCGGCGGGCGGGCAGGCTGCTGCTCACGCTACCGCTCCTCCGCCAGACAGCGGGCAAAGTGCTGGCCCATTTCTATGGGGTGAAGCTGGAGGGCAAGGTGCCCATGCACAAGCTGTTCTTGGAGATGCTCGAGGCCATGATGGACTGAGGCAAGGGGTGGGACTGGTGGGGGTTCTGGCAGGACCTGCCTAGCATGGGGTCAGCCCCAAGGGCTGGGGCGGAGCTGGGGTCTGGGCAGTGCCACAGCCTGCTGGCAGGGCCAGGGCAATGCCATCAGCCCCTGGGAACAGGCCCCACGCCCTCTCCTCCCCCTCCTAGGGGGTGTCAGAAGCTGGGAACGTGTGTCCAGGCTCTGGGCACAGTGCTGCCCCTTGCAAGCCATAACGTGCCCCCAGAGTGTAGGGGGCCTTGCGGAAGCCATAGGGGGCTGCACGGGATGCGTGGGAGGCAGAAACCTATCTCAGGGAGGGAAGGGGATGGAGGCCAGAGTCTCCCAGTGGGTGATGCTTTTGCTGCTGCTTAATCCTACCCCCTCTTCAAAGCAGAGTGGGACTTGGAGAGCAAAGGCCCATGCCCCCTTCGCTCCTCCTCTCATCATTTGCATTGGGCATTAGTGTCCCCCCTTGAAGCAATAACTCCAAGCAGACTCCAGCCCCTGGACCCCTGGGGTGGCCAGGGCTTCCCCATCAGCTCCCAACGAGCCTCCTCAGGGGGTAGGAGAGCACTGCCTCTATGCCCTGCAGAGCAATAACACTATATTTATTTTTGGGTTTGGCCAGGGAGGCGCAGGGACATGGGGCAAGCCAGGGCCCAGAGCCCTTGGCTGTACAGAGACTCTATTTTAATGTATATTTGCTGCAAAGAGAAACCGCTTTTGGTTTTAAACCTTTAATGAGAAAAAAATATATAATACCGAGCTCAAAAACACTGTGTTTGGTGTCATTGGGTCAAGGGTTG